AAAACCAAACATCGTATGTTCTCACTTAAATGTGGGAGCTAAGCTATGGGTACACAAAGGCATGAGTGATAAGTTGGACTTTGGAGACTCAAGTGAAAAGGTGGGGTGGCAAGAGGTTAAAGACTACACATTGGGTACAGTGTACACTGCTCAGGTGATGGGTTTACCAAAACCTCAGAAATCACCACTAAAGAATTTTTTAATGTAACCAAACACCACCTGTTCCCCAAAAACCTATTATAACAACAACAAAAAAATTTTAACTGCCACAAAGATTATATTTGCTTCAATATAAATTAGGAAGTTTTTCCGTATTTTTTTATTTTCAGAAATTACTTTTATAAAAGAGACTTAATGATGTAGATAAGATAGAAAGTTCCGTTCCTGGAAGTTTGTTATTATTCAGCTTTTAATTCAGCATATTAAAGGTAATGACAGAAACCACAATTACTTTTGCACTAACCTTATATAAACCATCTGTGCATTAGTGGAGGAATATTTTAAGTACCTTTCATAATAATTATTACTCTGTTCAAGTTTTCAATTTCAGGGGGACGATTTTGGTATTTTGCATTTTTCAAGAAATGTAGATATTTCCTTTAGGCTATTATACTTATTAACTTATATTTTTATAAAATAATTTTTAAGTATTGAAGTATTTTATATTTATAAGTAGTTATCCCTTTTATATTCTTTCTTCTCTTTATTTGAATATTTTTACTTTTTTAGGTTTTTTTGTAGAATTTTATCTGTCATTCTAGCTTTTTAGTTCCTAATTGTTTCTTCTTTGATTAAAAAAAGAAAAAAAACAAAGACCAATATTTCTTTTTTCTTTCTTCTTTTTTTCTTCTTGGTTGATTAATTGCACTTAGTTTATTTATTTTTAATAACTCTTACATTCTGACACCTGTACTGATTTTTTTCTGAATATTGCTTTAACTACATGTCACAATTTTTTACAGATAGAATGCCATTGTTATTTATATGTATTTTTTCTTGCAATTTTCTTTTTAACAAAAGAATGATATAGTGTTTTTTTTCATTTTCCAGACATGTAGAACTTTATTTTGCTATATTGTGTTATGGGTTGCAACTTTATTGCACTCTGATCAGAAAACATATTCCATATAATAGCTATTGTGTAGAATTTTTTAAGATATTTTATATTAATAGCTTGATACATAAACAGTTTTTATTTAATAATCCTCATTTATGCAAAAAGCACCCTTGTTCCATATTTAGATGTGAAGTTTATGTGTGTGTATGTGTATATATATATATATTTTTTTTTTTTTATGGTTTTTTGTTTTTTTTTTGAGATGGAGTCTCACTCTGTCTCCCAGGCTGGAGAGCAGTGGTGCCGTCTCAGTTCACTGCAACCTCTGCCTCCTGGGTTCAAGTGATTCTCCTACTTCGGCCTCCCAAGTAGCTGGGATTACAAGTATGCGCCACCACACCCAGCTAATTTTTGTATTTTTAGTAGAGACGTGGTTTCGCCATGTTGGCCAGGCTGTTCTCAAACTCCTGACCTCAGGTGATCTGCCCACCTTGGCCTGCCAAAGTGCTAGGATTACAGGCATGAGCCACCATGCCCAGCCATATTTTTTTATATATAAATAAGATTAATAATACAAACACATATACACATTTTTTCTGTACTATGGCTTATATTTTGTCTATTTGATCTACCAAATCTGAAAAAGCATATATTAAAATCACCAGTTACCATCATTTATTTCTTCCTGTAATCCTACCAGTGGTAGTTTTAGATATTTTACATCTTTGTTGTTAACTGCATATATGTTGAGGATTATTACAACTTCTTTATTTATAATATCTCTCTTGTCCTTTATGGTGCACTTTGTCCCAAATTATATTTTGTCTCATAATAAAAAATTAACTCTGGCTTTCTTTTGCTTTATATTTGTTTCACAGCATCTATTTTTTCCATCTTATGTATGTATTTTTTCCAACTTATGTATGCCACCTTATTTCATATTTTACAATGTCCATTCTTTTTTCTTATTTCTTTTTTAAGTCTTTCTACCTACTTGCCATTAGGTACATCAAATTTTCATCTGCTGCTTTAAAGTTATACATTTGTATTTTATTACCTTGACTTATTTTGACTTAGTCTTAGGTTATTTTTTCCTGGCAATATATAAAGCAGATCAATATCTATGTCTTTATCGTTTAACAAAATAATACCCATAGCATACCATCCTCTACCTCTCCTCTTGTTGCCAACTTTTTGTATTTCAGGAGTTTTAGTTACATATATTTGTAAGTGTACTTTTTACAAAATAATTAGTTCCAGCTCACCTATACTTCTTTCTGTCCAACTGTAATGGGATTCTGGTGCTGCCCTAGTGTTAATTCACTATTATCTCTGGTGCTGCAGCTTACCTACCACATTACACCAAAGGTTTCTACCAAAGGCACCAAAGGATAATAAGTTAGTGTCTAGGAGGTCTAAGCTTCAGGGCCTGAAATAGGCTATCCCTGATGTACCTCCAGATACAGGCTTACTCAGGTTATGTGGAGAAGACTAAAGATTAAATTGCTGGCCCCCATTCCTGGTTACTGTACTCTCCTGCTTCAGATCCTCAGTTTTCCAAAGACATCTGCAACTACTTGTGTTCTGTATGAGTTTCTCATCAGCTGTTTTATTAATTGATGAATAAGACCCTGAAGCCCATACAAAGTCTATTTTTCTTTTTTGGCATCTCCGAAGTTGAATTCAAGAGAGACAGGGAATAGCTCATGTTAGTTTGCTATGTTGTACTGCACTGGCACTTTCCCCCTCCCTAACTTTGTATTTTTATTTATTCCATCATCCTGTTTCTCTTAGGAATGTTTGATTACTCATATTCTAACTTCTTGAAACCAATGCTGAATTTATTGTCATACTTGATTGTTTAAATATGAGAGCAGTTAAAATTATGAACCTGTCTCTTATTATGCCTTTGGCCACATCTCGTTTCAACGTGCATTCTTCTCATTTTCATCACTTCATAAATAGTCTATATTTTTTATTTTTACTTTCATTTTCTCTTTGACTTGAACAATTGGGGAAACTTTTTAATTTGTAACTTTTTAATCTATTTAATGTTTTATTACATTGAGGCCAGATAATAGTGTCTTTTCAAGTTTTTCTTTTTTTGAATGTGTTGCTTTTATTGTAGACTAATACTGGTGTTTTTGGTAAAAGTGACACGATGTGTTTTAGACCTTCTGGATCCATATTCATTTTTCCTTAATCTAGGAAATTGAGAATTATATATACTGAAATTATACCTCATTGTTGTATTTTGTGTCTTACAGCTTTGGTTATCTATGTTGATGGCATGTTGAAAGTACATAAAATATGACTTCAAGATTTATCAACCTTTAAGTATACTTTGATGTTAATATTCTTACTGCTACTTTTGTTTGCAGTTGCTGGATAAACACCAGTGTATAAGTGTGTACCTATTTTTAACATAAACATAATTGTAGCACTTTGTTTTATAGTAGCTTTAAAATAATATAATCACCTGTGGTTCCAGCTATTCAGAGGGCTGAGGTGGGAGGATCACGTTAGCCTGGGAGGTAGAGGCTTCAGTTGAGTGGTGATTGTGCCATTGCACCCCAATCTTTGCAAGAGAGTGAGACCTTGTCTCAAAATAAATAAACAAATAAAAATATAATATTGGAATCTGTATTTTTTACAAGAAAATTTAACCAATTTAAGTTTATAATTATAATTATGCAAGATATAGGTGTTCCCACCTTATTTTATGCTATATGTTTCTTTTATGTTTATTGGCTTTCACACTAAGGCTTGTCTTTAAGTTTTTGAAAAGTGTTTAAAAATTTAAGGACAAAATAAAAATTAAAATATTAAAAATGAAATTAAAATTTAATTTAAAAATTAAAAATTAAGAACAAAATATAATTTGAATTCAAATAATCATTTGAATGTTTCATATGGAAGATTTTGATACACTCTTGGGTTCTAAGCGAGATTATTAAAATATAATTGTTACATTTTTTAAAAACTTATGTTTTTGGTTAGTTTTCTAAAGATATTTACAACAGATAGTTATACTCTCAGGTTAATCAGTATCCACTATTATTCCTTTTAAAGAATAATTTCTTCATTCTTATATTCTGAATTTTTTCTCATTCTCAGAGTATATCTTTAAGTAATTTGTTAAGTATTTGTGGAGGATATAGTTTCCATGAGCTTCCCATACTGAGAATGACATTCTAATTCATTTATGAACTTTTTCCCTGAAAAAGTGGTAGGGCAAGTTTTATTGTTTTAAGAGTGTTTTAAAGGAAAAGTCTAACATAAAGCTTGCATTTGGATGCTTGTATTGTTTTCACCTTGTACTTTAAAAATCTTTAGCACAATTTATTGAAGTAGGCCTTCTTTCATTGATTATTTGTCTTTTTAATTTGCTTTCATTGCTCTGTTTTTGTTTTGTTTTCATTTTAGTTCATTAATGTTTCCTTCAGTTTTTTCCTATTTCTGTTTTTTTTCTAGAAATACTGTCATCAGTATCTATTACGTTTTTTTATGGTTTTATTTTGTCTTTTTTTCGTGTCTGAGATTGTTTCTTAAATTTGTCTTGTCATATCAGTGATTTTATTTTTTATAGCATTAATTATGCTTTTTGTTAATTTTTTATTGGGTAAAATATACATGTATAGTTTACTGTCTTTACCATTTTAAGTGTACAGTTTAATTGTAATTAAATATGCTTTTAAATTCAAATTCATTTATGCTTTTTAGCACTTCTAACATGACTTAATTCTCTTATTAAATGTTTAGTCTTCTTACTCTTCATTCTTTCTCGCTTTTCTTTACTTTCTCTTCAGCCTAGAATTTCAAAAAGTGATCTTAAAATATTTTTTTACTTATGGGATACATCATTTTCACAAGTTTACTTATTTGTGTGTTCAAGTTGATATTTTCTTTACCTTGATTTGCAGTATTTGTTAATAGACCTAAGGTGACCTGTTTTTTCTTTCCTTATCTTGAAATGAAACAAAAATCTTTTAGTAGGTTAGTCAGTAATTATTCACTTTTTGATTATGAATCTCATTTCTAGACTTAGATCAGGAGGGATATTTAGGTGCCTCGTGTCCAGCCCAGTTGCTATTTTCTAGCAGTCTGACATCTAGGGCAATTCTCTGTACTAAGGTCAGATACTCCCAAGTATTGCCACACAGTTCTCTAAGTTAAAGAGATAAAAAAGGTAATTTCCAGTCTTCACTGCTAGCAAGGCACTTACTGAAGCCACCCATGTCTATATAGGTCTGCAGCTGAAAGTATGCAGTGTGCCATGCATCAGCCACCTTCCTGCATTTCCCCCTAACAGTTGCTTTCTGAGCAAATATGGAATACTGAGGAAGTTAGAGAGCCCAGTTTGAGGCCCCATTCCTGGGCAAGACAGTAGGGGTTGTCCACTTTTTGCTTGGGACAGAATGGATCTCAAGCCATCAGTGAGGGTGGTACAAAGTGTCTCCCTGATGTCAGAGGGGATCTTGGATAGATTTTTCTTAATTCAACTTCATGACTCTTTTATATTCTATGAACTGTTGTTTTTAGTTGTGGTGTTCATTTTTGATTGTGAGTTTTTTTGTTTTTAATGTGATTACACTGGCAGTTTAATGGAAGGTACGGCGAGGCTGGCTCAGGAACTGTTAGCCAGGTACCATTTAAAGTGACTGTCCAATTTCTCCCTTGCCATTCCTCCTCAGGAGTCACAGCAATTGCAACAATTAAAAAAATTCGACATTTCTCTTGAAGAAAAAATGGAGTCTAAAAGTTGGTTTATTTTATTTATTTAATTCTATGAAAAAGAATCTAGAAAAGTTATAAAATGCATGGGATAATAACATTAAGTTATCTTTATGGAAGTTTCCACTACCATGTAGGGAAGCTATAAATTGCTGCCTACTTAATAGCAAACAGTTACTTATTTAAAAAAGAGCTGTAATTACAGGCCATCAACTACATCCAGCAGCAGCATCATTAATAACAAGTTTATGAGTACCTACTTAGGGAGTGACCTTGTTAGAGAATCTCACCCAATGCTACATATGCTGCCATTAGTGTTACCATTCAGATTAGATTGTGATATTGTTCAGTCAGCCAGTTTTAGTTCATTTTGCATACATGATTCCCTAAGTAAAACACTTTCGTTAATACTGGATAGATACCATATGTAAACTTTTCAGCAGAAATTACAAAGAAATATGGCAAAGCTTCATCTTAACACCAAAATGTAGTTAAAAACAGCTTTGATTTCTTTTGTGAAGCTATATTGTTGTAGGTAAGACATACATCACTCAAATACTCACAAAGATAACTAAAAATTTAGATCCCAATCTAGAAAGCACTTTATAAAGTTCTATGCAAATATTAGTTATTGATTTGCTTTTGTAAAGCAACAGCAGAAAATGTTGCCCTTATCTGATTGTAATATTTCTAGAACTAGAGCTCTCTTAAAACATTTCCTGCAAAGATATTTTTCACTTTTTAAAGAAAAATGTTTCCATGCTCTCACAGGATAAGTAGAGAGAGGGCAAAAGTTCAGTCTCACTATTTAAGTTTCTGTGTAAAGGATGTTTCTATTTCTAGCACAGTTATATTTGGATTATATCGATCCGGTAATATGAGTGCATGTTCTGTATTCATCTTTTTGAAAAAAAAATTATACACAGCAGGTACACCTTCAGAATGTTAAATGAAAGCTCCTGTTCTCATAGGAATGTGTATGTTTATTTGTGCTGAAATCCTGAGGTGCATATCTATGGCTTTCATATTAAAGATGACTGAAGAGATGAAAATGATGGTCTTGTAAGTTAAAAGACTTTTACCTGCAGTCCTTAACCTTTTCTTTTTATTTATGCCCTCCTAATCCCAACTCTTTTCTCCAAACCTAGCTTCTCTGAAGCCCAAAAACTCCAACAGGCATCTCAGGCTCTATTTCTATTAACCAGCCCTGTTAACCTTCTATCCCTGCAGTCAGCGTGCCTGACCATTCTTGCAAACTCTTGGACCTGTACTTTGAAAAGGTTATTGATTCTTGACATAAATCTCTTAAACATGTGGAAAGGGAACTGCTCTAGAATAAGAAAACTCAACCTTTTACCAACTATGCTTCATTTGTCGAGGTCCTTCACCCCTGTGAAAAGCAATTTTCTTTTCCTCATGAAATGGAGATAACTTGGGTCCATCTTGCTCACTTTGCTTGGAAAGTAGGGTCCACGTCTGGACAAACAGGCCAAAGACACATGACATCTGATCTGGCTATAGGAACAAAAGACTAAACAAGCCATCCAGCAGCAGGTTGCCTCTGACCTTTCTCACAGGGTGATCTGGAGAATTCTTACAAGGTGTTTTTATTAATCTCCCTGAAGTATCTTGAAAGTAGATTCTATGTCATGTTCATGTATCCTCAGTGATTAGCATAGTACCTAGCACGTAGTCTCAGTCACTAAAGGCCAATTGATTATTAAGGGAGGTGGAGGTCTGCTTTCTAAGCTTCATTAATAATAACAGCAGCTGATTGAGCACCATTTTGCATTCACTGTCAGAATGCTCAGAGACTACCAGAAGTGATCCATGGTTTCCAGTTGGAGTAATAACTTCTCATCTGAGAGGTTATGATGATGACATATGGCTTGGGGTTTGGGGGAAGATTAAATGAAAAATATATCCCAAAGCAACTGGTTCAGTTAGATACATGGTTAAGGGAGGAACAGAGGTAGGAAGAGTCAAATCTGGTTTTGTTTCCGCTCCATCACCTGTTTCTAGTGGGAACTTGAAAAGGTGTGTGACTTCCCTGAGCCTCTTTCCTCATCTGAACCATGAGGTTCACAACACCTGCCCTGCCTCCCCCAGTCATTTGCAATGATAAAGGGAGATGATTAAAAATAAAGGGGCCTACAAATGTAAGAAATTTAGTATTAGTGGAAAGAACCATGGGCTGGGATTTCTAAAACCTGGCTTTGGCACCTAATAGCCTTCCAAGGTAAGCTCACTAGACACAGGTCCATACTATATAAAACAAAAAGGGTTCAGTTAGTGTATTTTGATGCTTTTCTTGTCAAAAGTGATGGATTTGTAGAAATTCTCTTAATGTACATACAGAATTAAAATAATCGCATATTTTTAATTTTAGGCCTCATGTGTACTAAGAAAATCTTGTCCATTCTGAATAATGTGAATTTACACAATTCATTCTGCTTTCCTATATGTAAAGAATTTAGCTATACTTAGTAACACTCCAAACTTTGCGCAGTTGTTCTCACCTCACTGCTAATTAGTTCAGTTCCCTCCTGTTATCCATTTTTGGTGAGATGGAAAGGGTAGAATAGATCAACATGGGCTGTTTCACAGTTTTACCTGGGTTTGTCCCACAATTTGTGGATTAATCTAGTGTATTTATTCACAAGAAGGAAAATATTGGCTCAGGACAAGAATTTCTAAGCTCTGCAACCTTGACAACTACCTTCAGGTTCTTTGTTTCATAAATGTCACACCTGTTGTATGTGAAAGGGCCCTTGGAGTTCCTCACATCTAGCATTTTTCATATGGGAAACTGAGGCCCAGAGAAGCAACTTATAGAAGACACAGTGATCTGAGAAAAGAAAGTCCAAAATGCCAACAAGCTGCATGCCACGTATTTGGTTACCCTACGAGGAGTTAATAAAATCTGTCACTTGCCCATAGTGCAGTGTTCACTGTGGAATCTGCCCTTTTGATTTCTTGTTTCTCTTTAAATTGAATCAGAGGTGTTCATTTTACTTCAGGTGTGACATTTTACAGCAGTTAGCACATTTAACTGAGAGGTGAAGCTGGGGTAATCATATTTGAGTTATTCAGATCATTCTTTCTTGGTCCTAGCTGAGTTTATTGAGGACATACTATATGCTAGCCACTGTGCTAAGTGCTTTATATGGGTTTTATCACTTAATCATCCAATAAGGAAGGTTATGACTTATAAGGAACTGAATTTTACAGGCAAGGAAAGTGAAATGAAAGAGGTTAAGTAATTTTCTAATGCTCCATAGAGTACATGGTAGACCAGAGATGAATTCAAGCAGTCTAAGTTAACTACTCTTCATGCTTGGCACATGGTTGAAAGAACAAGAAGTATATCTTGTCAATAGCGATTGCAAATCCTATAAAATCACCTAAGTGTATGGATTTTCTGGATGCCTTAGCACATAGCCATGTATGTTTGTGTGCATATACATTATTTGTTTTTGTAGATTTATATATAAATAATGTGTCTAATGTCTAAGTACTTTTGCCCTTTTTTACGTTATTAGTTTATACTGGTGGGGGAGATTAGCCCTAATATTTATTAGAGGGAGAAAAAGTCATTTTTACAGCATCCTGCACATAGCAACTCTTCAACGAATGCCTATTGAATTCATCCTTATTTTCTAAGGAAAGTGGCAATGGATCAGAACGAGAAGATCCAGGTTTTAGTTCTGGTTTTAATGGTGATTCACTGTGAGGAAAAGACCAGGTTGGCTGTCTTCTCCAATCTTTAGTCTTCCCGTGTCTAAAATGAGTTCAGAAGAGCCTACAGTTGGAGCGTCCACTGGGCATTCAAGCCTATCTGACTGGCTAGCCTGGTGTGTCAGGATTCCAAAAGATCCATCCAGACTAGGACTTAGGATGAGTATAGACCTCATCAGTGAAGGGGTAGGAATTGCAGGGATTTCTGAGCAGCACTGTTGTGTCTTTACACCTTCTTCCAATCTAGTCATTGAGAAAACTTGTGATTAGGTTCCTTGCCAGGTGCACTAATACTCTGAGCATCTGCTAAAGGCAGGTAAGTAAGAATTGTACCACTTGTGCTGTGGTAAGAAACTAAAAGAGCCAGATTTTGTGTCTTATAAAAATAACATTTCCACATAGGGTCCTACTCTAGAAACTGTTCAAGCATAGAAGCCCCTAGGAGCCGGTGAGGGTGCAAGGAGCAATAGCCACACCAGCAAGATGGCCAGAGTGACCAGGTCAGGAAGAATGTAAGCAGTGTGAGTGCGGCAGAATCAAACTGAACTGCAGTCCTCCTCCTCTCTCCCTTTGCAGTGGAGCTGCTGATCAGAATGTGCTTGCAACTCACAGGACCATAGCGCCACCTTTCTTGCAGATTTGGAATAAATCTTCACACGTCCAGGTTTGGAATTAAATCACACTATCAGCTCACTTGTTCAGATTTTTTCTTTCTTTTCAATTTTCAGTTGCAAATCAAACATGCAGTTACAGAAGCAGAGATTCAAAAATTGAAGACCAAGGTAAGCACCGAAACATGGTGTTTGAATTTTACATTATCTTTGCCTTGACGTTTGCTTTCTCCAGCTGCAGGCAGCAGAAAATGAGAAAGTGAGGTGGGAACTAGAAAAAACCCAACTCCAACAAAACATAGAAGAGAATAAGGAAAGAATGTTGAAGTTGGAAAGCTACTGGATTGAGGCCCAAACATTATGCCACACAGTGAATGAGCATCTCAAAGAGACTCAAAGCCAGTATCAGGCCTTGGAAAAGAAATACAACAAGGCAAAGAAGTTGATCAAGGATTTTCAACAAAAGTAAGCCGCTTCTAATAACTAAAGAATAGTTAGATATAATCAGAACTATTATTTTCTTCTTAAGAGAGCTTGATTTCATCAAAAGACAGGAAGCAGAAAGAAAGAAAATAGAAGATTTGGAAAAAGCTCATCTTGTGGAAGTGCAAGGCCTCCAAGTGCGGGTAAGTTGTGTTCCCTAAGACACTAAATAATATAGAGTTTTATAAATGGATTTGTTTTTCCTAGATTAGAGATTTGGAAGCTGAGGTATTCAGGCTACTGAAGCAAAATGGGACTCAAGTTAACAATAATAACAACATCTTTGAGAGAAGAACATCTCTTGGTGAAGTCTCTAAAGGGGATACCATGGAGAACTTGGATGGCAAGCAGACATCTTGCCAAGATGGCCTAAGTCAAGGTTTGTTTAACCCAACCACAAAAATCATTTTTTTCTCTCACTGATTATCTTTCAATATTCTTAGACTTGAATGAAGCAGTCCCAGAGACAGAGCGCCTGGATTCAAAAGCACTGAAAACTCGAGCCCAGCTCTCTGTGAAGAACAGACGCCAGAGACCCTCTAGGACAAGACTGTATGATAGTGTTAGTTCCACAGATGGGGAGGACAGTCTAGAGAGAAAGGTGAGCACCCTTGACCGTTTCCTGATTTGTACATAACCTTCCTTATAATCTCTTATACCAACAGCCATCAAACAGTTTCTATAACCACATGCATATTACCAAATTACTTCCACCTAAGGGTTTGAGAACGTCTTCTCCAGAATCAGATTCTGGTGTTCCACCCCTCACCCCGGTGGATAGCAATGTGCCCTTCTCGTCTGACCACATAGCTGAATTTCAAGAAGAACCACTGGACCCAGAAATGGGGCCTCTCTCCTCTATGTGGGGAGACACTTCACTGTTTTCTACTTCAAAGTCTGATCATGATGTGGAAGAATCTCCTTGCCATCACCAAACCACCAACAAGAAAATATTACGAGAAAAAGGTATTGTTAATTTCTTTTTCTGACTTCATAACATTGATCTTTTTCACAAATGTGTATATCCTAGATGATGCCAAAGATCCCAAATCACTAAGGGCATCCAGTTCATTGGCGGTGCAAGGAGGAAAAATTAAGCGGAAGTTTGTGGATCTGGGGTAAGCACTTCACGATGTAAAAAGAAAGCCCTTTCCCCTTTCTGACTGCTTACTATCATTACAGGGCGCCTTTGCGAAGGAATTCCAGCAAGGGAAAGAAGTGGAAAGAAAAAGAAAAAGAAGCCAGTAGGTTTTCTGCAGGTAGCAGGTACGGTTGTGTGATTAAGAACACGTGTATTTTATCTAACACACCCATTCTTTTCACAAAACAGGATCTTCAGAGGCAGACTGGAAAACTGGACACCCAAGCCATGTTCAACAGCTCAGACCTCCACTCGTTCCCCTTGCATGCCTTTCTCATGGTTTAATGACAGCCGGAAAGGATCCTATTCCTTCAGGAACCTGCCTGCGCCTACAAGTTCCCTTCAGCCTTCTCCTGAGACTCTAATTTCAGATAAAAAGGGGTCCAAGGTAGAAAACACATGGATTACAAAAGCAAACAAGAGAAACCCAAATCCCTCCTCTTCTTCAATCTTTGGAAGGCATTCTCAACTTATGTCTGTAGTCTGGATCCAAGAAACCAATGTAATAACACTGCAATAAACAATGCATGGTATCATTTAACACTGAGCTTCATTTATTTTTACAGAATTTTACCTTCAATGATGACTTCAGTCCCAGCAGTACCAGTTCAGCAGACCTCAGCGGCTTAGGAGCAGAACCTAAAACACCAGGGCTCTCTCAGTCCTTAGCACTGTCATCAGATGAGGTAATTCCATGGCACTATGACAGAGCTGCTTTCTTCTTGATTCTTTTATTGCTCCCTCACTCAGAGCCTGGATATGATAGATGACGAGGTGAGCTATCAGTGGGCTGTGTGTGGTGGCTTTTTAACAACACTACGTAACATTCCTATCTTAGATCCTTGATGATGGACAGTCTCCCAAACACAGTCAGTGTCAGAATCGGGCCGTTCAGGAATGGAGTGTGCAGCAGGTTTCTCACTGGTTAATGAGCCTAAATCTGGAGCAGTATGTATCTGAATTCAGTGCCCAAAACATCACTGGAGAACAGCTCCTGCAGTTGGATGGAAATAAACTTAAGGTAAAGAATTATATGTCTGTCTTAGGTTACCAAAATTCAGTTTGTGTGTGTGTTTCTTTCTTAGGCTCTTGGAATGACAGCATCCCAGGACCGAGCAGTGGTCAAAAAGAAACTCAAGGAAATGAAGATGTCTCTAGAGAAGGCTCGGAAGGCCCAAGAGAAAATGGAAAAACAAAGAGAAAAGCTAAGGAGAAAGGAGCAAGAGCAAATGCAGAGGAAGTCCAAAAAGACAGAAAAGATGACGTCAACTACAGCCGAGGGTGCTGGTGAGCAGTAACACATACCCTCTTACAGATGATGGAGATGCTCCAAGAGAAGTCCCCACCTCTTCCTGCCCTGCTCTCCTCCAGAGGATGAAAAAGAAACTAAATGATAAGGGTAATGCGGCTCTAGGCCGGCTGAGGAACTGTGTGTTGAATAACTGCATTTTCTGCAATAGAATGCACTCTTAATTTTAACTACTAAAATAATCCCAAGCCACCTTTGGTTCATTAACAAACCAGAGATTTCATTTAAGTAGCTGTGTTTTGCTCTTCTCTAACTTACCAACATCTTGTGTTGTGTTGGGTGTGTTTTGTCACTTGGAGAACTAGTGTGACCCCACCCAAGAGCATGACACACCCTGGTGTTGTTAATGGAGCGCCGTGAATTTTCAGTGTGGGATCCTGAAATGGCAATTGCACATGTCTGCATGGCAGAGAGCACCCTGCCATGAGATCTGAGACCAGTACTTAACTTCTAGGACTGCAACACCTACTCCAATGTGTGGGAAAGATTTGCTCTTAATTCTCAGTCTGGACAGTGAGACCACCCCGCTGTGGAAACATGGGTGCTCTGCTCTGTAGTTACCTACTAAGGGAAAAGGCAAGCAAGTCATTCTGCTTGCTAGGCATCAAAAAGAAAGAAAATAAATTATAGCTATTTGTTAACCACTGAAAAAAGCAAAAGCCTTAAGAATGTGGATGTGGGTATTACCTTGGGGTTCTGAGGGTAATATTTATCCTCTAGATACGGCTGAACAAGAAAGAAAAAAATCAGACATTAATGCAGCCATGGGATATTGGGATCTGTTGACCTTGCTACTGCTGTGTGTTCAGCATTTCAGCAACACTGGCAAACACAACACAGTTCCTCTTCCCCCTACCTAACCCAAGAAATTGAACAGGAAATTGATTTTTAAGGAAACCACCATTTTCAGGTTTCCTCTCCTGGGGAACATTCTGGCTGGTCTTCAGCCTGCCTATGTCACAATCAGGAACTCATCACATATTTTCTACTCAAGATTTCCCAGGTGGGCTCAGTTAGTATTTTAACAAATGTACTTTTAAGAAAAATAGAAATACCAGTTAGAGGAAACTGTCAGTTAACATTTTAGAGAGATTTTGAATGGTTTTTCCGAACCATTCCTTTCCATACTTCAAAGATTCTCAATTTTACAGAAAAAGTTTGTTTAAGGCAGTGCATAGGTATACTTTAGTAGTGGAGGAACTTATACTAATTTTAAGCCAGCATTAAGGATTTCCATGTTTCACCAAACTAAGTCAAGTGCAGGAGACTGGGGCAGAAGAAGGAGAAAATAAACTCGTTTTGAGAAATTTCATGTGATGAGGGTTTTTTGTTTTTTATGCTCATGTATCTGGTTCTCTTTGCTGCGTTGACTCTAAAAATGAGGTTATCCACTTTCCAAAGGACAAGTTTCAGAATAAGACTTGAGGCCACATGAATTCTTGGACAGTATTTTACTTCTTTTACTTTATGGGAATCTCTGCTCTGTTCCCAGCATCTCGTATCTTCCACTAGAAGTATTCCATATTTAGAGCCTCGGCAAGGCTTTTGAGTGTAACAGATTAAGGGAACTCCCTTGTAGCCCCATCTTGTATTTTAATAACAGTGTGATTTTTTTTTATCTGAAAATCTGAATTCAGAAATTATCTAAACTGGACATTTTTAATTCTGTTTTACCCCCAAGGCCTGTTTTCTTTTCATTGCCAGAGTATTGTCGGTTATGCGTCAGCTCTTTTGTCATTAGGTACAGACCCTTCATTCAATCCTCAGAAACGTTGACATGAAGTAACATTGTGTTTTACAGTTATCAAAGTCACCATTATGTTTTTCTGTCTGTCTTCATTAGGGGTATGATAATGAAACTGCCGTATTGGATACTCTATTAATGTCTTGAGATGTCTGGTGCTTTGTTATTTTTTCACATCATGAGAAATAAGAAGCCACTATTAATGAGTGATACAATTTGGCAAAACTTTTCAAATACTAAAACACTAAATTAGTAAAAATCTGGTAATATTAGTGCTTGCTATTGTAAATTTTTGCCATTTTTGCTTATCTTTGGGAAAAAAGTGACCTGGATCACACTGGAAGTTTCACTGTATTCAAGAGTAGAAATAGAAGGATGATTATCTTAAGTTATGTTTACACTTTGGTAATATTTGAAAATGGATGTATATACTGGAAATGTCTGTAAGTGTCTTGTTTTTGCACCTAATTTATGATCTATTATATTGCATTTTCTTAAATATCTTAGAAGTATTTTTCTTTATAACTTTGTATATTGAATGTTTAGATAAATGTCCAACTGACAATGTTATAAATCAAATTCTTATTCCTAAAATCATTTAGTATTATAAGTATTTTGATTTTTTAAGTTAAATTATAGTAATTTTAGGCCGAAGTGAGTTATTTTAACATTACCACTTAAAACGGATGAAATTGTAAAAGTCATTTGGTTTGATTGCCCCACAAAGCATAAGATGTAAACTGATTAAGGGTATGAAAGCAAAGTGAAAGACCTCAGATCTTGTGCACATTTTGTTTTCCTATTATTTCTTTTATTGACTGTAGTGCATGATACCTAATCAAGGCTCCAATGTCTTGCACAATTCCTACTTTAATGCTAGTGGTTTTCAGTGTCCTTACAATTTAACACAGAATTGTTATTTCATCAACCTTAAAAACTGCAGTTTTTATTATCAGAAAATGAACAAAAAGGGAATATCTGGTTGCTATGAACTGATTCCCTAAAGGAGAGCTCAGTATGATTCTAACAATAGCCAAAAGTGTTTTGGGGTATAGGTTATGCTTTGTTGGGAGGGAATGTGTGGTGAGGAGGCCAAGCTGCAGACAGAAAGCATTGTATGAGCTGTATCTGGGTCAGGGTTTCCCATTAAAGGATGTTAGTTTTATAACAGATTACTTTGTTTAAGACCATCTCCCTTCAAGTAACTCACAGTTTATGTAATACTAATCTCATTCTTTTTTTACCTGAATCAGGAATTTTCTGCAGAATGTTAAGTTAGGGAAGAAACCTCATTTCATCCATTCTAACACTCCTGATGAAGTCCCCCTTTAGTTTCATGACAATAAAGCTGTTCTGTGGCTATCATCCTTTAGCTGGGATTGACAATTGATTTCACACCCTCAACATCACAAGCTTTTTTTAACCCACAGCAGTTCATGATTGCAGTATGATAGGTACTAAAGCCAAACTCAGCTTTCAACTGGCACAAAATGGGACTGTCACCTTTTGCTCCATTGTTGTTGGAAACAAAGTGGCAAGAGGGAAAATGAGGAACCAGATTTACCTTTGCCACTATCTGTGACCCTGTAATCATCACTAGCCTGAAATCTTAAAATATCCCAGTCCCAAGCTACAAAAATGGTCACAGGTGGTTTGATCTAGCACCTCGGCCGTTAGAGTTTGTGCTGAAGACAAATTTGTCTGGGTTCATTGTGCACCAGAATTAGCATGTGCTTGAAAATTGCATTTTATAAAAGGGAAATGAAAATTTGCATTTATATAGATACTCTGATTCATGTTTAAGTGTTAAAGGTTATGCAGACTAAACTTCAAGAGGAGATCCAGTGTTTAACAATAGTGTTCTAGAGGATTCTAAAGGAAGCTGCCCCAGCAGCCCTGAGAGAACCATCTATACTTTGGATATGTTGTAGCCCCATCATTACACTGAGATATTTCCATTTGAGTAACTAAAGGTACTCCTGACAGAGCTGGAGATGAGGGGCATTTTGGTGGGCAGTGGTCACTAGGGTTCACGTCACCTACTTAATGCAAAGACCTTAGTGGTCTCAGAATGAAAAGGTAAAATGGAAGAGAAAAGCACAGTCCTTTCCTGTCTTTTCAAATTTACTTTTTATTAAGGATGTACCTGTGCACTATTCTAAAGCTAAGCATTTAAGGATAAAGTCCAGAAATAAAATGTCCATATTTTCTTTTCTTTTCTTTTTTTTTTTTTTTTTCTGTCATCTGTCACCCAGACTGGACTGCAGTGGTGCCATCATGTCTTACTGCAGCCTCAAACTCCTGGGCTCAAGTGGTCCTCCTGCTTCAGCTTCCCAAGTAGCTGGGACTACAGGCATGTGCCACCACCCCCAGCCAAAACATCCATATTTTCTATTAGAATGGTTTACATTATGATGGGGGATGGGGAGCTGGGGGAGGGCTGTACATTCCCAAAAGAAAGTAGTGTTATAGGAAATCCAAATGCGCTTCAGTGATTCACTCCTGAAAAGCAGCCTGGGTATGTTGGCAGATTTTGTTTGCATTTGTCTTGCGTATTTAAAGTCTCAGGAAATCTAGTCTTGGTCCAAAACACTGGAGAAAAAAATAACACCAGACAAAACACATTTGAGTAACTTGAAGTAGCAGCATAGAATAGGCCCAACTAAGAAGTTGGAGGGGCAAAGAGAAAGCCGACAGAATCAGCTTCTCCTGGAAAGTGAAAGCATCAAGTTCTATTTATGGTAGACAGAGGGTCCTTATTTGCTTGTCCGTGGTGTCTATGTGGGCCTATTGAGGGAATGGTAGTTACTTGAAGGTTCACATATGTAAGCGTGTGGACCCAGCACAGTCTGTGACCTGATTCCAGATCCTCAAGAGTGGAGAAGGAAAGAAATATGATGATTTCCTATGCTTGACCCTAACCCAACCCCAAAACTGCTAGGGATTCAACAGTGAGTAAGATGTATGCAATAAGAGAACAGATAACTTCTCAACAATGTGCATGCCGTTTGTGTAGATGTTCAGAACTACATATGTGTGAATATCACTCCCACCTTACACACGCACACACACTGCAATCACATGGCATTAAAAAATATATTGTGTATGGAACTTGGCGAGGTCAGTCAGGACCTGGAGCTGTAATCATAGCCTTATTGCCACTTCTTGCGTTGTGTATACATTGAATGGCTCATAGATTTTAAGAGATTTTTTTATTGTAAGTATTTCTACTAAATGCACTTATCCTTCTATATGTTTATATATTTTGGTAAAATTGATTTATCAGATACTTGGTATTTTAGTAAGAAAATTTCCTCAAATATTTGGCTAATGCTTTGATGTCAAGATTGCATATTGCTGAGTTGGAGCTCAGAAGAAATGTATGCAGCTAAAAATTGCACTGTGTGTTCTTGTGAATTTGCTCACAATTCTAAAATGACATAATTGGTGGCTGTGATGCTTACAGTCACTGCCTACTGGCTCTCTTATGATGAATGTTGCCATCATATGATCATTTATTTACTTTTTGTGCAAGCAATGGCATTTTGGTTGTTGCCAAAAACAACACAAGTGGTTGGGAGTGTATGTTGTTGGAAGGTGTACACTTCTGTTTCTTTCAGCTGTATTATTTATACACCCAGGTTTTCTGTTAAGGATGTAATCATTCATTCAAGAAAGAACAATTGGCAAGAAATAATTAAATTACCTTAAAAAGAATTAAGAGGCACTCCAGCCAGATAACACCTCCCAACAACATGAAATTTAGTTAGTGCTTAGTGAAATTCCTTAAATATATATGTATATGTTTTCTTCAACATTATTTAATATAACTACTGCTTTTATATTTTTTAATGGTGTTGCAACCACTTGTACACCTGCTACACCTTACTGACAAAACTGGGCAGCTGAAAATAAAAGAGAATAAATTCTATTCCACTGTAAGAAGTTGATTTCTTTTCAGCTTTCTTTGTATATCAGTAAAGAACACGAATTGTTTGAAAATAATTTTAAGTCTGATAAGTATGGATAGCATGTTACCTAAGCTTTTAATTTGTACATTTTGATGTCTGATCATTTGCATGGAAGAGACAATAGTGCCACGTCTGAATTGTTCTCTTGTGCTTGGTTAATATGTACTTCTCTAGATTGTTCAAAAAGTTTCAAATGACATTCCTTACTCTTTGGTTTTCAGAGGCATTCAAGCAAAATATCACAGTGGTCTTTTGTTTTCTGACCAATCTAACAATACCTGTGATTAAATTTAATTTGTTAGTGTAAATAAATTTCTTGCCAATGAGTATTATTGTTGTTAGACAACGAATGCAATAAAAAGAAATACTGAGGTCTGTTGAAGCAATTTTTTTTCCCTCTTCCATTTTCACCTTCAAC